CCAAAGTGAGCATTTTCTTTGTGTGTAGCACAGGATGCGGTATTTCCAAACCCCTGCCCTCGGTCTTTTCCCACCTCACCGCTGCTCAGCTCTCAAAGCCCTGCCGTTTCCTCCTGCCTTGGCTTGGGAAGCCTTAGGAACAGAAGCTCCCTGGGAGCACAGAGCGGTTTTAAACTGGCCAACACCTTAACGCCCAGAGCCGCCCTCCTCTCGCTGCCACTTTGGAAAATAAGAGACTAGAGATTCACTGGACGCTTCCTCCCGGCATCACAAGACTTGACTGCTGCTTCAGTTCCCGCTTGACCTTCATACTTTAGCCCTTTAAAGGATGTTACATAATAACAATTAAGAGACGGCAGGGCCTTCAGGCAGACTTCTTTGGAGGGTGTCAAACGCCTTGTTTATTAAAGAGTGAATTTTTTAATTAAAATCATGTTTTAAAACAGAGATGGACATTTTATTGATGGAAAAAAATCACGTTAAGTTAGAAAGCTCTCAAAAGTACCTGGTATTTACAACTCCCTGTCAGGGAGGGCGAACTCGATCTCAGAGTTTTATTTTCATCAGGGATTACGTTGAGGTACCCAGAAATGAGAAGATTTGCCCAAAATGGCATATTTTAAAATTGGCCCAGACCAGAACCCAGTTTCCTCTGGGATTATTTGTTAGTAATCGTTTTACAGGCTGAGCATTAACTAACTCCAAAGCTTGAAGGACTTTTTCTCATTTTCACTTGTTTTCTCTAATAAAAATAATGCTGTAATTTCAACTTCACAAGATGAGGCCTCATGGAAGAGTGTTTACCAAAATATTAAAAATACTTTGACAGAAAAAAATCAAGCGAACTCTTTGCCAACCAAATATCATCATGACTGATGTAACAAGTAATCCAACACAGATATGAAAATCACACTGGTAAAAATCATCTCAGTTAATTCTAAAAGCAGAGCTAACCACCCCTTTTGTCCTAAGGCTTTATGGTATTAAAAAATAAACTGTACAAAAATATAGATTTTCCCCTATCCCCTACCCCTGGAAAGTAATATACTGAAGTCTCATCATACTGTTTTGGGGATTCCAGTAATTAAAATCTCTAGTGAATAAAGACCTGTTTCAAAACAACCTGTGAGCTGACTGGACTATTTAAAGTAATTCTCCTTGTAGTCACTTTCAGAGTGAAGACAATGACGAATACTGTCTTTTACAAAGGGACTTTTTATTCCACCAACAAATTCTGGATTTTGGCATCAGGAAAACCACTGTTCAATTTCCAACACTATATCCAAGTTGTTTGAGAAATTATTTAAAACTCTTTAACTTAGAGGGTTTTCTTTCTCCTTTACTTGTTAAAGTGACTATATTACAGAGTCACTTTAAGGATTAAATTTATTGCATGCAAAGTTTCTAGATCACTGTCTAGAAGTCAGTTAGAGTAAGTTCTTTAGTTGTCAATCAAGCATTTAGTAAGGCCCTGCTTTGTGCCCAGTGTTGACCTCAACAAAGTTGGGGATATCAGAATATTCTAAGATACAGTCGTTGTTCCCAAGAATCTTGTCTTTCACATACAAGAGGTGTTGCGTTTCATTTTGCGGCTAATGTCCAAACGCTGGCCTCAGCCATTTCACCTTGAAGATTGCAGTTGGCTTCCAACTGGCCTCTAAACTCTAATCTAGCATTTTCCAGTCCATTGTGACAAAGTCTGCCTTCCCCAGCTACTCCCAGCTGTTGGACCTGCTGCCTTAGAACCACAGATTGAGACCTCCCTGTCCCCTCTGTCAGACCAGACCAGGGCAGGCAGTATATTTGCATGACGCAGGATGATTGACACTGGTGATTTCACCCAGCTCCCTTCATAGCAATTTTGACAACTGCTTCATCTGAGAGACATTTGGAAGCAGCATAGTTTATGGTGAAGTTCTGGAGTCTCGCTCGGTACAAGCCAGTTTCCACCATTTACTAGCTCTGTGATACTGGGCAGTCGTTAGAAAGAATGCCCGTTCTGGGACATCAAAACCTAATAATTATTATTCTCTAATAGCTAACATGCATTATGTGTGTTTATTTGCTGTGGCAAATACTATGTTGAAAAAAACTTTAGACTTACAGAAAAGTTGCAGTATTACAGGCAGTTCACACATGCTCTCTACCTGGCTTCCTCTAACAGTAACATATTACAGAATTAGTATATTCATCAAAATGAGAAAACAAACCTTTGTCCAATACTGGTCACAACTTTCTCATCTTGATTGAATTTCAAATTTGATGTTTTTCCCCAGAATTTTTTCAGCAGATCATTGAGTACACAGAGGAATACCGCCACATGCCGCTGCTGAAGCTCTGGGTCGGGCCAGTGCCCATGGTGGCCCTTTATAATGCAGAAAATGTGGAGGTGGGTACATGTGAATATGATCAGTATTGTACATATTTTTTGTAACCACATATTTTATTTCTAGTACTGGAAACAAATGGCGCTCCAGGAGAAAGATGTTAACACCCACTTTCCATTTTACCATTCTGGAAGATTTCTTAGATATCATGAATGAACAAGCAAATATATTGGTTAAGAAACTTGAAAAACACATTAACCAAGAAGCATTTAACTGCTTTTTTTACATCACTCTTTGTGCCTTAGATATCATCTGTGGTGAGTCTCATCGATCTGTTTCTAAATTTATGTTGAATGGTTGCTTCTCACCCATATTTTATAGAAACAGCTATGGGGAAGAATATTGGTGCTCAAAGTAATGATGATTCCGAGTATGTCCGTGCAGTTTATAGGTAAATGGAGTCCTTTCAGTTATTTTAACAATCAACAGCTGATGTATTTTTATCCCATTTATAGAATGAGTGAGATGATATTTCGAAGAATAAAGATGCCCTGGCTTTGGCTTGATCTCTGGTACCTTATGTTTAAAGAAGGATGGGAACACAAAAAGAGCCTTCAGATCCTACATACTTTTACCAACAGTGTAAGTCCCTGACTTTTACAATTGTGGTAAAAAGAAGCATGTGATTATCATTCAAATCATACAGGTCATCGCTGAACGGGCCAATGAAATGAACGCCAATGAAGACTGTAGAGGTGATGGCAGGGGCTCTGCCCCCTCCAAAAATAAACGCAGGGCCTTTCTTGACTTGCTTTTAAGTGTGACTGATGACGAAGGGAACAGGCTAAGTCATGAAGATATTCGAGAAGAAGTTGACACCTTCATGTTTGAGGTATTGTATATTGTTAGGTTCAGATATCATTAGCTTTTTAAGCTATTGTTTTCTGCATTTGTAGGGGCACGATACAACTGCAGCTGCAATAAACTGGTCCTTATACCTGTTGGGTTCTAACCCAGAAGTCCAGAAAAAAGTGGATCATGAATTGGATGACGTGTTTGGTATGTTTGGCCCCTTCACTGGTTATATTGTGTTCAGGTCATCTTATCTACTTGCTTTCATCAGGGAAGTCTGACCGTCCCGCTACAGTAGAAGACCTGAAGAAACTTCGGTATCTGGAATGTGTTATTAAGGAGACCCTTCGCCTTTTTCCTTCTGTTCCTTTATTTGCCCGTAGTGTTAGTGAAGATTGTGAAGTGGGTAAGTATGCTATACCTAAAGTAGAAGGGAGAGGTCTCATAATGTATTGACTACTTCTTGACAGCAGGTTACAGAGTTCTAAAAGGCACTGAAGCCGTCATCATTCCCTATGCATTGCACAGAGATCCGAGATACTTCCCCAACCCCGAGGAGTTCCAGCCTGAGCGGTTCTTCCCCGAGAATGCACAAGGGCGCCATCCATATGCCTACGTGCCCTTCTCTGCTGGCCCCAGGAACTGTATAGGTTTGTATCCATCTGAATTGGTTTGACCTTTCACTAAAGCGATGGTATCTACATTAATTTGAAGGTCAAAAGTTTGCTGTGATGGAAGAAAAGACCATTCTTTCGTGCATCCTGAGGCACTTTTGGATAGAATCCAACCAGAAAAGAGAAGAGCTTGGTCTAGAAGGACAGTTGATTCTTCGTCCAAGTAATGGCATCTGGATCAAGTTGAAGAGGAGAAATGCAGATGAACGCTAACTATATTATTGGGTTGTGCCTTTATCATGAGAAAGGTCTTTATTTTAAGAGATCCTTGTCATTTACAATTTACAGATCATGAGTTCAATATGCTTGAATCCCCTAGACCTAATTTTTCCTTGATCCCACTGATCTTGACATCAAGTCTAACAAAGAAAAAGTTTTGAGTTTTGTATTTTCTTTTTTCTTTTTTCTTTATTTTTTTTTTTTGAAACCGTGTCTCACTCTGTCGCCCAGGCTGGAGGAGTGCAGTGGTGTGATCTCAGCTCACTGCAACCTCCACCTCCCAGGTTCAAGCAATTCTTCTGCCTCAGCCTCCCAAGTAGCTGGGATTACAGGTGCCTGCCACCATGCCTGGCTAATTTTTTTGTATTTTTAGTAGAAACAGGGTGTCACCATGTTGGCCAGACTGGTCTCAAACTCCTGACCTCAAGTGATCCACCTGCCTCAGCCTCCCAAAGTGCTGGGATTATAGTCGTGAGCCACCACGCCTGGCCAGAGTTTTTTATTTTTATCACCACCATAGATGTTACAGTTGGCTGTGGTCACAAAAGTAGTTAATTGTGTCAGCACCCAAATAAACATCTAACAGGTTTCTCAACAGAGGAATCCACAGTCCAATTCCACTTCAATTGATAGACCCAAAAAATATAATTTAATCAAAGTTCTAGAGTTTTTGTTTGTTTGTTTGAGATGGAGTCTTGCTCTGTCGCCCAGGCTGGAACGCAGTGGTGACATCTCGGCTCACTGCAACCTCCACCTCCCAGGTTCAAGTGATTCTCCTGCCTCAGCCTCCTGAGTAGCTGGGACTACAGGCGCCTGCCACCACGCCCAGCTAATTTTTGTATTTTTAGTAGAGATGGGGTTTCACCATGTTGGCCAGGATGGTCTTGATCTCTTGACCTCGTGATCTGCCTGCCTCGGCCTCCCAAAGTGCTGGCATTACAGGCATGAGCCACCATGCCTGGCCCAAAGTTCTAGAATTTTTTAAAGGTATTCATGGTGACTCAGGAATACACACATACACACACACACACACACACACACACACACACATACACACATATAATTTGAAAGAGGTGAGTATGTACTCTGACTTCAGCTCTCAGGTTTTAAAAATTATATTAGTGGGACCAGTTATGACAAGAATAATCATTATAGTACTTTTCAGATTTTATAACCTGGAGCAGATTATTTTAAGTTGATTAGTAGGTTCTGTTACAGTTTTTCTTTTGATCGTGCACTTATAGTCTTCATTTAATTCCTCATAGAATCCCAGTCACCTTTATATATCATATTATTGGAAGAGATTCATCTTCATAATCTCCAGTTTTTTCACAGTGCCTCACAGAGTTAATCATGCCTTTTGGAGCTAGAAGGACTTTAGAACTTATCTAGTTATGCTCCTTTATATTATAAGTAAGGGAATAGAATCAATAAGACAGTTTCTGCCCAAAGTCATGTTACCAGTTGGTGACAGAGCTGGAAATACGTAGAGATCTATACCCTTAAATCTCTCCACTCACATGCTGATATACTTTCTACTACAATATGCTATAGCTTTATGGAACTCAGGGTGATGATCAGACGTGTCATTAGAACATGAGTCCTCTGCTTCTGATTCAGGCATACTTTTGGGATTCTTCCATCTTTAAAGGAAAAAGGAAGCCATTCATCTATATTTAGTAACCCAGTAATATCTCACTTAGTTTAGGGTTAGATCTTTAGTTAATTCAACCTTATAGATCATACTTATGAAGGTGATAACTGACACGTGTTCACTGAATTTTAATTTGATAGGCAATACATCTACCCACTCCATTATTTTTTAAAACTTCATTTAATAGTTTAAACAAGATTGGTTTTGTTTTCAATTTTTATTCACTCTTCATAGAATCACAATTACCTTTATATATCATATGTTATTGGAAGAGATTCCTCAGTAATCTCCAATCTCTCATAGTGCCTCACAGGGTTGGTCAATGGCTTTTGGAACTGGAAGGACCTTAGAACTTATCTGTTATGCTCCTGATAGCCAATAGCAGATAGAAGCTTGCAATCAAGAGGGTAGGACATGTGTTCTTCAATGGATATCAAAGGAAGAGGTTGCAAACCAAAGCCATTTGGCAAGCCCTGTAGCCTGGGCCATTTAAGACAGGGGCGGTCTCAGCCAAATTGCACCCATTTAACTATCCCAAAGAGCCACAGTGCCTACAACCCAGGCCCTAAGTTGATGAAGAAAAAGTCAAGGAAGGAGGTGATACAATTGGAAATATTCCCATCAAATGGTTAATCTTATTTAGAAAATGGGCATATTAGAAAAAGTCCTTCCAAGATGATTTTGGATAATAAAAGTTGTATTTGTGGAAATTGGTATTATCTCTGTTTTATGCACTTACATTTATCCCTTACATTTTGTTTTTAGTGACCCTACATGACATTAAATTTAAAGTAAAACATTGTTTAATGTTACCTTTTGGCTTGAGAATGTCTTTCAGCTCCAGAATTATTGTTACTCATATTTTAATCAGTAAGTCATTTAAGCTATGACAGAGTAGGAATTGAGAAATTATTTCATATGCTACAGTATTGAAATGTGGATGCTGCCTTGTTTTATAAGAAGATGATCAAGGTTTGTGTGCCCATTACCTTTCCTCTGCCTGAAAGACGTGTCTCAAGAAAAATAAATTCTATTTTAGATGCAGGTACTGCATTTTATTCTAAGAATTGATATCAATTCAAAACATAGAAAACTGTAAAAGATAAATCAGGAGATGGCTGATTCATAATGGGTAATAAAATAAATAGCACTTTCGAGCTGATGTCGTCAGTGACTCTTGGATTTTCTAACAAA